CATATAAAGCTTTCAACTTACAAAAAATACAACTGTATGCATAATCTCATTTAGATGGAAATTCAAAAAACAAGTTTCATACTCTTCCTGAAAAAGTCTCTTCCAGCTATCTATCTCTGCAATAGGTTCTGTGAATTACAGAAAACGAATTCTCTGCTGTCATTGCTGGTTACCTGTCTGGCTACCTTGAGGATGGGTACTATATTTCAATTCTGTGATCCCAGCACAATGCCCAGGGTCTAATAAACATTCAGTGAACATTTCTCGAATGAATGCATAGGGCAACCACTCTTGGTCTCAGGGTTCCCTTACGGTCTTAAATATTATTGAGGTTGGTCTGAGTGCAGTGGTGTTTACAACTAACTGATCACAACCAGTTACAGATCTTTTTGTTTCTTCTCCACTCCCACTGTTTGACTTGGCTAGCCCTTGAAAAATAAAAATGGACCGGGCGCGGTGGCTCACGCCTATAATCCCAGCACTTTGGTAGGCCGAGGAGGGAGGATCGCTTGAGCCCAGGAGTTCAAGAACAGCCTGAGCAACATAGTGAAACTCCGTCTCTACTAAAAATACAAAAAAATTAGCTGGGCGTGGTGGCGCGCACCTGTGGTCCCAGCTACTCGTAAGGCTGAGGCAAGAGAATCGCTTGATCCCAGGAGGTTGAGGCTGAAGTGAGTAGAGGCTGTGATTGCGCCACTGCACTCCAGCCTGGGCGACAGACTGAGACTCTGTCTCAAAAATAAATAAATAAATAAATAAATAAATAAATAAATAAATAAATAAATAAATAGTGAAACGAACACCACAGGGACAGACTTCCTTTTGTCCTTTTTTCTCTTCGTGCAGAGTAACGCGGAGTCTTGCCGTAACCCAAGATGGCAACCATCTCTCAAATGTCACGCCGTACAATGACGTCACACAGCGACTATGCCTTTCCTCCCTGAGAGTTTCGCTACATTTCCCAGGATGCTTTGCCAATAGCGACGCTATTAGTCGTCATCGACGGAAGTGCACCTGACTGAGCGGAAGTAGGAGCTCTCAGAGGCTAAGAAGGTGGAGACCGGAGAAGCTGTGAGGTTGTGAGTAACCCCGTGGGTCTAAGCGTGTTGGCTTATATAGCAGTTTTGTTTTGTTTTCCCCCAGCTTTAGCGTCACCTCCCTCACTGGGCAGCATGGGGGAGAAGTCAGAGAACTGTGGGGTTCCAGAGGATCTGTTAAATGGTTTGAAGGTTACAGATACTCAGGAAGCCGAGTGTGCTGGCCCTCCAGTTCCTGATCCCAAAAATCAGCATTCCCAGAGTAAGCTGCTCAGGGATGATGAGGCCCATCTCCAGGAGGACCAGGGAGAAGAGGAGTGTTTTCATGACTGCAGTGCCTCATTTGAGGAGGAGCCAGGAGCGGACAAGGTTGAGAACAAATCTAATGAAGATGTGAATTCCTCTGAACTAGATGAAGAATACCTAATAGAACTGGAAAAAAACATGTCGGATGAAGAGAAACAGGTAAGTATTTTATTTATTGTGCAAGATCTGCCGAGAAATTATGTAATTCTCTGATGTCTTTCAGAAAAGAAGAGAAGAGAGCACTAGACTAAAGGAGGAGGGAAATGAACAGTTTAAGAAAGGAGGTAAGACGACTTTCAGCACTGATAATCTGGTCAAATGACCATTCATCCTTTCTCTTATCCTCAGATTATATAGAAGCTGAAAGTTCTTATAGTCGAGCCCTCGAAATGTGCCCATCCTGCTTCCAAAAGGAGAGGTCGATTCTATTTTCAAATAGAGCTGCAGCAAGGATGAAACAGGTATGTATCTGTGACCTTTTCTTTTTAAAAAGGCAACACATATTAATACTGTTTTTCTTTTTAGGACAAGAAAGAAATGGCCATCAATGACTGCAGCAAAGGTACAGCTTTATTATCTTATTACATGTTAACATGTGATAAAAATTATTTCTTCTCTTTTTACAGCAATTCAATTAAACCCCAGCTATATCAGGGCAATATTGAGGAGAGCAGAGTTGTATGAGAAGACGGACAAGCTAGATGAAGCCCTGGAAGACTATAAATCTATATTAGAAAAAGATCCATCAATACATCAAGCAAGAGAAGCTTGTATGGTAAAACCTAAAATTTTAAAAATATTTTTCCTTTACCAACCCTTGTTTCTCCTCTTTTCCTCAGAGATTACCTAAGCAAATTGAAGAACGTAATGAAAGACTAAAAGAAGAGATGTTAGGTAAGCTTACTTCTTACTTTGCTTGATCATAATATTCATTTGAGTTTTTGCTTTTACATTACAGGTAAATTAAAAGATCTTGGGAACTTGGTTCTCCGACCTTTTGGGCTCTCCACGGAAAATTTCCAGATCAAACAGGATTCCTCTACCGGCTCGTACTCCATCAATTTCGTTCAAAATCCAAATAATAACAGATAACAAAGATAACAAAAGCTTTACAAGCTGACTTGGAATTGTGTGCTGCTTGCTGTTAGCTAGGGGAAAGGCCCTGCCAATGTTTAACTTTTAAAAGCATCTTATCTAAAAGAAAGGCTATCCAGTAGAGCCCAGTGCTCCCTTGTCCCTCTTTTATGATCAGGGTGAAATGTACTTCCTGATGTAATGAACCTAATTTGATTTCCATTTTAAGGTGGTGTCTGTGCAGCTGGTGTCCCCGATTCTGGCTGTCCTATGTCCAGGAAGAAGCCCATTTGTTGAGGCTGACCTTCCTGATCATACACACACACAGCCCAGCAAAAGCCTCTCCTGAACCAAACAAACCTGTTGGTTGGGAGACTGCCCAGACATGATTGATGACGGGTTCCCGCCTGCTGTCCCCTCCCTGATCACACAGCTAACGAGGCTGCCTCCAGCATTTCCTGATTTCCTCTGTGGTAATAAAAGCTTTCTGTGCTTAGGTCTGGGTTAGGTTGTGAATTTTGTCACGTA